AAGTGAACAGAAACAGTGTGAATGCGTGTGCCTGGCCACAACAGTTGGCAAAGGCACAAGTGTCTGCAGGTGCGGAGGAGGCCGCAGTAGCTCGGGGTGGCTGAGGGCTAAGACGTGCTGTCAGCCATAGGGAAGGAATTCCAGGACACTGCCTGAAGAGTCAGGTCCTCCCACCCGGGAGCCTGTTTCCCACGCGTGCCAGCTACACTTTACAAAAGAAAAGAGAGACTTTGCACCAACCTAGCTGAGAGCAGCCACGCAGCAAAACGTGAGTCACTCAGTGCTCAATGCCTGGGGTCAAAAAATAGAGGAAAGAAGAAGGACTAAAAGCAAATTAGTTTATGTATCATTTGCAAAAGTTTTCAAAATGTGCTTTGCTCTCCATCTGTCATACTTCTGCAGGTGACAGACGAGTGAGGACATTTAGAGAAACTCAGGAACAAACCAGGCCCATCCACTGGCGTCGAGGCTAGTTTCGAAGACAGAAAAACGCCCCACTTCTGTTTGCACTGTGGCTGCCTGTGGCCCGGCCGGGGAGGCGGCCGGGAGTGAGGCCTGATCGTCCCTGGCGCCTCCACCTCCCCAGGCGCAGAAGGCGCCCACGAGGACCCCCAGTGCCCGACGTTGCCACGGTCTGGGATCAGAGGCAGGGACCAGGGAGCCAGGAACTGCGCCGCCCCCGCCCCTGCCCTGGCGCGAGGGAAGCTCCCCTCACCCGGGCCCAGCCCTGCAGGGGGGCGCGTGGGGTCAGACCGCAAAGCGAAGGTGCGGGCCGGGGTGGGCCTCGCGGAGACAAAGGCCGGGCCTGCCTGCTCTCAGAGGGCCCCAGCGCCTGCCAAGAGGAAGTCCTCGAGGCCCGGGCAGGGAAGGGGGCACGGGCTTCCCAGGGCCCGCCGGCCGCAGCAGGAAGTTGGCCAGGGCACGGCCGTGAGCGGAGCGGGCAGGGCTTTCTCAGGAGCGCGGGCGAGGCCGGCGCTGGAGGGGCGAGGACCGGGTATAAGAAGCCTCGTGGCCTTGCCCGGGCAGCCGCAGGTTCCCCGCGCGCCCCGAGCCCCCGCGCCATGAAGCTCGCCGCCCTCCTGGGGCTCTGCGTGGCCCTGTCCTGCAGCTCCGGTGAGCGCCCCGGGCTCCTGGCGCGCACGGTGGCAGGCGGTGACCCCTCCCTGTTCGCTTGCAGCTGCTGCTTTCTTAGTGGGCTCGGCCAAGCCTGTGGCCCAGCCTGTCGCTGCGCTGGAGTCGGCGGCGGAGGCCGGGGCCGGGACCCTGGCCAACCCCCTCGGCACCCTCAACCCGCTGAAGCTCCTGCTGAGCAGCCTGGGCATCCCCGTGAACCACCTCATAGAGGGCTCCCAGAAGTGTGTGGCTGAGCTGGGTCCCCAGGCCGTGGGGGCCGTGAAGGCCCTGAAGGCCCTGCTGGTAAAGTGGGCACCCCGGGTGCCCTTCCTGCGGGGGGCACTCAAGCTCGGCTTCTGCTTTCCAGGGGGCCCTGACAGTGTTTGGCTGAGCCGAGACTGGAGCATCTACACCTGAGGACAAGACGCTGCCCACCCGCGAGGGCTGAAAACCCCGCCGCGGGGAGGACCGTCCATCCCCTTCCCCCGGCCCCTCTCAATAAACGTGGTTAAGAGCAGCTCGAGCCTGGTATTTTCTCATCCAAATGCT